ATTTTCATTCTTACTGCATGTACTCCTTGTCATTGTTATTAGTGTCTTTAACTCATTATTCAGCCTTAAACATAGATAATGGAGTCTATGAAAGACTTCATAATGTAGTCGAAAGAATTTAGAAACTGGGTAAATAGTACTACTTTTTACAAGAAGTGTAATGATTAAAAAGTTCCTCAAATTGCCGGGTGCGGTGGCTCACGCCTGTAATCCTAGCACTTGGGGAGGCCGAGGCGGGCGGATCACGAGGTCAGGAGATCGAGATCATCCTGGCTAACACGGTGAAACCCCGTCTCTATTAAAAATACAAAAAATTAGCCGGCCGTGGTGGCGGGCGCCTGTAGTCCCAACTACTTGGGAGGCTGTGGCAGGAGAATGGGGTGAACCCGGGAGGCGGAGCTTGCAGTGAGCCGAGATCGCGCCACTGCACTCCAGCCTGGGCGACAGAGCGAGACTCCGTCTCAAAAAAAAAAAAAAAAAAAACATTACCCAACTTGTAAATTTTTTTAAAGAAGTTCACATAGCTAAAATCTAACACTCTGCTTCATAAAGACTAACCTCATGATTTTTCTCCATGAATACTCAGCACCAATTTCAGTGTCTGAAACATAATTAACATTCATTAAATATTTCCTTTAAAACAGACAATTTAGAGTGTTCTTAATCTGTAAAATATTGAATGAATAAAAGGTTTTATTTTAAATTCAATTTCATCAGGAAATTTGGAATAAAGAATTTTTTTAGGCCAGGCGCGGTAGCTAAAGCCTGTAATCCCAGCACTTTGGGAGGCCGAGGCGGGTGGATCACGAGGTCAGGAGATCAAGACCATCCTGACTAACACGGTGAAACCGCGTCTCTACTAAAAATACAAAAAAAATTAGCCAGGCGTGGTGGTGGGCGCCTGTACTCCCAGCTACTCGGGAGGCTGAGGCAGGAGAACGGCGTGAACCCAGGAGGCGGAGCTTGCAGTGAGCCAAGATGGCGCCACTGCACTCCAGCCTGGACGACAGAGCAAGACTCAGTCTCAAAAAAAAAAAAAAAAGATTTTGTTTAGCTGTATATAGTTTCCTTAGTGAAGAAAAGGAGAAGAGAATAAGATATTCAAGCAAGGTTAAAATATTGAAGCAGAAATAAAATAAGCTAATAACGGGACTTGGAGGGTGATTAAAAGGTAACTAGCAAAGACTCTGGATTTGGGAAAAGCGATTATTTTTTAGTGTTTCTGTATATTTTAGGTAACAAAACACTGAAGGAAAGCAGTGACCAAAAGAACGTGAAAGACAGGGGTTACTGTGACAGAATAGCCTCAGGACTTGCTGATGAGTAGATGTAGAAAGGAAGGAAGAGAGGGAGGATCAAACCCCATTCCAACCCCAATCTTCCAGAAAAGCCTGAGGATAAATGATGGGAGAGCGAAGAATCCCTTTTAGCTGAAACAGAAGTTATGAGAACAGAAGCAGTGGTAGATGAATGGTAAGTGACTGAATTTACCCAGCTTATGATTGGTTATTATTATTTTTGTGTTTTTGTGTTCAAGGTCCATGTATCTCTGAGCAGCTATGAAGAAGCTTCCTGGAAAACAATAAGCAAAGGAAAACAAATGTGTCCCATCTCACATGGTTCTACCCTACTAAAGACAGGAAGATCATAAACTGACAGATACTGAAATTGTAAAGTTGGAAACTACATTTTGCAAAGTCATTGAACTCTGAGCTCAGTTGCAGTACTCGGGAAGCCATGCAGGATGAAGATGGATACATCACCTTAAATATTAAAACTCGGAAACCAGCTCTCATCTCCGGTAAGAATGCTCAGAGCCAATAATTTGGAAATTGCTCCTTGATGTCTTTATTATATGCCTACAGTTGGCTCTGCATCCTCCTCCTGGTGGCGTGTGATGGCTTTGATTCTGCTGATCCTGTGCGTGGGGATGGTTGTCGGGCTGGTGGCTCTGGGGATTTGGTGTAAGTGTTGACTCTGCCAGAAATTTGACTGGACAAATTATTATTATTTACTTTTTAAACCTAGCTGTCATGCAGCGCAATTACCTACAAGGTGAGAATGAAAATCGCACAGGAACTCTGCAACAATTAGCAAAGCGCTTCTGTCAATATGTGGTAAAACAATCAGAACTAAAGGGCACTTTCAGTAAGTATTGTTTTTTTAACCTCTTCATCTCTAAATACACCATTCCTGTGCTTGGTTTCTCCAGAAGGTCATAAATGCAGCCCCTGTGACACAAACTGGAGATATTATGGAGATAGCTGCTATGGGTTCTTCAGGCACAACTTAACATGGGAAGAGAGTAAGCAGTACTGCACTGACATGAATGCTACTCTCCTGAAGATTGACAACCGGAACATTGTGGTAAGAAGATTCTTATGTCAAATATTTTGGAGCTGACCATTGTGTTTATTTATGTTTACAATAGGAGTACATCAAAGCCAGGACTCATTTAATTCGTTGGGTCGGATTATCTCGCCAGAAGTCGAATGAGGTCTGGAAGTGGGAGGATGGCTCGGTTATCTCAGAAAATATGTAAGTCACTGGACACTTAGAATAGGAGGGAGCAAAGGAATTTATTCTAACTTTCCCTTCACAGGTTTGAGTTTTTGGAAGATGGAAAAGGAAATATGAATTGTGCTTATTTTCATAATGGGAAAATGCACCCTACCTTCTGTGAGAACAAACATTATTTAATGTGTGAGAGGAAGGCTGGCATGACCAAGGTGGACCAACTACCTTAATGCAAAGAGGTGGACAGGATAACACAGATAAGGGCTTTATTGTACAATAAAAGATATGTATGAATGCATCAGTAGCTGAAAATTGCTTATTTCTCCCTTT